TTCCAAGGCCCGGATTCTGCACTGCCCTCAGCCTGTGGAGGATTAAAAGCAGGGTTTTGCCGTGGTTTCTCAAGGCGTCAGCGGGTCTGCAGAGGATTCCGCCCCATGTCACTTCTCTCAGTGAAAGGTCCCCGCCCAGCGTCTGTCCTCCTTTAAGTGCCCCCCATTTGTTTTTTGTTGTTGTTTTTGTTTGTTTTTTGCAAATACAGACTAACCAGGTAGGCACAGAGGAGTCCTGGCATGGGAAGGGAGCAGTGAAACGCCGGTGGAGAGTCCGGGAGGCCCAGATTCCCTGGAACTTTCCAGTGACTCCTCCGGAGCAAGGGCCTGGCCAGGCAGCAGCTGCGCTGGGCGATGAGGGACCGTTGGGTAATTGGGGGCATAGGACCGGGCTTCGCTGGGTTCGGGGCAGAAGCGCCGAAGCTCCGACCCGGAACGCGGTGACTTCATCAACGCAGAAGCCCGCGCAGCCGAGCAGAGGAGTCCCTCGTAGGCGACCCTCGGACAGACGCTCCTGCGCGGCCCGCGTGGCTCAGCTCCGCCCCAGGAAACTTTTCGCGCAGCCCCCGCTCCATGCGCCCCCACCCAGTCCTTCTTCGGGGCCGCCCCCTCCCCAAAGTAGCTCTCCGGGTCCACTGGGCGCCCCCGTAACCGGGTCGGAACCTCGAACGGCTTCGCGTGCCATCCGGTTACCCTGGCAACACCATCCGGCGGCGCCCGGCGGTCCAATCCTAGCCTGCGGCCTCTCTCGAGCCTTTCGCAAGGTGGGGACCGGGACGCGACCGGGGATGGGGAAGGGGGCTGCAGGAGGCCCCGCCTGCGCTGTCGCCCCTGCTGGGCACAGCGCCCCCCACCACCCGCGGCGACCCCGGCCCCCGCAAGGTGGGGCGGCGAGCAGGAGCCGGGGCCAGGCCAGGGGCTCGAGCTCCCGTTCGAGGGGCGGGGAAGGCGGGTGACGTGAGCCGGGCCGGGCGGGCGGAGTTGGGACCGGCTCCGGGAGGCGGGGGCGAGCGCGCGGAGAGGCAGACGCGAGGAGGGAGGCGGCTGAGCAGCGCGGGCGGCTCTGCGGCGGGCGCGGTGGGCGCGGGCGGCGGGGCCCCGGGATCCCCGCGCGCCTCCTCCGCGCGGCGCCGCCGCCGCGCGTCCCCACGCCCCGCGCTCCACGGCGCCCTCGCCCCGCGCGCCTCTCGTGCCCGCCTCCTGCCAGTCTCCGGGCCGCGGCCGTCTGCAGAGCGAGCGCTCAGACGGAGCCCCCGGGCAACTTGAGTGGCGCCGATCGGCGGCGGAGCCTCTGGCAGAGCCCCCCGACCCGGCAGCGCGGAGGGGACTCGCGTCCGTCCGCGTCGCGTCACCCCAAACCCTAAGCAGCGCCGCCCCATCGGCGCGGAGCTCCGGCTGGAGGCAAGAGCCGCGCGCCGGGAGACACGCACCGTGAGCGGCAGCGCCGCCGGCCTCCCTCCTCGCCGCCCCGGAGGGCGAAGCCGCGGCTCCCCAGCCCTTTGCTGCGCCGCGACAGCGCCGGAACACGCCCCGCCTCGCTGCCGCCTTCGCTGTGCCGCCGGCGGAGGGGGCCGCGAGCCCCGCGCCCCGGCCGGAGGATGTGCGCCCCCGCGGGCCGCCCAGCCTGAGCCATGCGCCCCAACGGCGGCGGCGCGCCGGCCGGCATGGAGCCCCGCGCGGCCGCGCTCTGACTCGCTGTGCGCCCCGCGGCCGGCGGGCGGCGGGAGGCGGCGGACCGAGAGCCGGAGACCGGCGCCGCGGGACGGAAGCGAGCGGGCGCGGGCGCCGCGCAGATGGCCTGGGCGAGCCAGGTCTGAGGCCCCGCTCCCCGAAACGTGACCATGTGGATTCAACAGCTTTTAGGACTCAGGTGAGCGACCCGGCCGGCGCCGGGTGCGTGTGGACCGCTCTTCTCTCCTTTCCCCCCCGCACAGCTCCATGTCCATCCGCTGGCCGGGCCGCCCCCTCGGAAGCCATGCCTGGATACTGATAGCCATGTTTCAGCTCGCCGTGGACCTGCCCGCCTGTGAGGCCCTGGGCCCGGGGCCGGAGTTCTGGCTCCTGCCGCGGTCGCCGCCCCGGCCGCCCCGGCTGTGGAGTTTTAGGAGTGGACAGCCAGCGCGGGTCCCGGCCCCGGTGTGGAGCCCCCGGCCGCCCCGAGTGGAGCGGATCCACGGGCAGATGCAGATGCCTCGAGCCAGACGGGCCCACAGGCCCCGGGACCAGGCGGCCGCCCTCGTGCCCAAGGCAGGACTGGCCAAGCCCCCAGCTGCTGCCAAATCCAGCCCTTCCCTCGCCTCTTCGTCCTCGTCCTCGTCCTCCGCGGTGGCCGGTGGGGCCCCGGAGCAGCAGGCCCTCCTGAGGAGGGGCAAGAGGCACCTGCAGGGGGACGGTCTCAGCAGCTTCGACTCCAGAGGCAGCCGGCCCACCACAGAGACTGAGTTCATCGCCTGGGGGCCCACGGGGGACGAGGAGGCCCTGGAGTCCAACACATTTCCGGGCGTTTACGGCCCCACCACGGTCTCCATCCTACAAACACGGAAGACAACTGTGGCCGCCACCACCACCACCACCACCACGGCCACCCCCATGACGCTGCAGACTAAGGGGTTCACCGAGTCCTTGGATCCCCGGAGAAGGATCCCAGGTGGGGTTAGCACAACGGAGCCTTCCACCAGTCCCAGCAACAACGGGGAAGTCACCCAGCCCCCAAGGATTCTGGGGGAGGCCTCAGGTACAGCCATCTCTCTTCTGGTTTGGGTTTGCGGGTGCCCTCTTCCCTCTTTCCTTCTTTCCAGGTCTGGCTGTCCATCAGATCATCACCATCACCGTCTCCCTCATCATGGTCATAGCTGCTCTCATCACAACTCTTGTCTTAAAAAATTGGTAAGGCTCCTTGGGCCCTTCTGGCCCAGAAACGTCCCCCTACCCCAAACTCTTTCTCTTCCAGCTGTGCCCAAAGCGGGAACACTCGTCGGAACAGCCACCAGCGGAAGACCAACCAGCAGGAGGAGAGCTGCCAGAACCTCACGGACTTCCCCTCGGCCCGGGTGCCCAGCAGCCTGGACATATTCACGGCCTATAACGAGACCCTGCAGTGTTCTCACGAGTGCGTCAGGGCATCTGTGCCCGTGTACACCGATGAGACGCTGCACTCGACGACGGGGGAGTACAAATCCACATTTAATGGAAACCGGTAAGCTCGGGCTCTGCTAGACCCTGCAGCTGCACGCCAAAGCCCATTTTTCTGTTCACCGCAGACCCTCCTCTTCTGATCGGCATCTTATTCCTGTGGCCTTCGTGTCTGAGAAATGGTTTGAAATCTCCTGCTGACTGGCCGAAGTCTTTTTTACCTCCTGGGGGCAGGGCAGACGCCGTGTGTCTGTTTCACGGTAGGTACCTCTCTTTGGACATTCCTGTTTTCACCCAAAGTCAGCCAAGTTCGTTTTCTTGCAGGCGGTTGTCCGGAATGCCAGTGGCTCCTGGGCAGATGTGCACCCCAGATTCAGCCTTTGTGATAGATTCCAACACGTTCTGGCCTCAGACCACCTTTGTGGTGGGGCCAGACTGCTCTGGGCAAAGTGAAGCTGGCCTTTATGCTCCAAGGAAGGGGGCCTCGAGAGCAGGCCTGCATTGGCTCTCGGACTAATTCGCGATCATCTTTCATACAGCAGGTACACTTCAGCAAACCTCGTTAATGTTGATCATTTAATCTCTTCTTGTTTTCTTTCCACACAGGATTCCGTTGGTGAACCTGTAAAAACAAAACAAACAAAACAAAACAAAAAAGACAAAACCTAAAACTGAGCTATCTAAGGGGGAGGGTCCCCGCACCTACCACTTCTGTTTGCCGGTGGGAAACTCACAGAGCAGGACGCTCTAGGCCAAATCTATTTTTGTAAAAATGCTCATGCCTATGGGTGACTGCCTTCTCCCAGAGTTTTCTTTGGAGAACAGAAAGAAGAAAGGAAAGAAAGGAACCAGAGGCAGAGAGACGAGGATACCCAGCGAAAGGGACGGGAGGAAGCATCCGAAACCTAGGATTCGTCCTACGATTCTGAACCTGTGCCAATAATACCATTATGTGCCATGTACTGACCCGAAAGGCTCGGCCGCAGAGCCGGGGCCCAGCGAATCACGCAGAGAAATCTTACAGAAAACAGGGGTGGGAATCTCTTCCGATAGAGTCGCTATTTCTGGTTAATATACATATATAAATATATAAATACAAACACACACACACACTTTTTTTGTACTGTAGCAATTTTTGAAGATCTTAAATGTTCCTTTTTAAAAAAAAGAATTGTGTTATAGGTTACAAAATCTGATTTATTTAACATGCTTAGTATGAGCAGAATAAACCAGTGTTTTCTACTTTGGCAACTCACGTCACACACATATTACACACATGTGCGCATTACACACACACAATACACATACATGCATATAGACGCATCTATTGGAAATGCAGTTCCACAGGTGAGCATGTTCTTTCTGGTGACCTGGTATTCCATCACCATTCACCCCAGGGGACAGCCTCGACCGAGACAAGGAGGCCCTTAAATGACAGCCTGCATTTGCTAGACGGTTGGTGAGTGGCATCAAATGTGTGACTTACTATCTTGGGCCAGAACTAAGAATGCCAAGGTTTTATATATGTGTGTGTATATATATATATATATATATATATATATATATATATATGTTTGTGTGTGTATATATATATATATATATATATGTTTGTGTGTGTATATATATGTTTGTGTATATATATACACATATGCATACATATGATTTTTTTTTTTCATTTAAGTGTTGGAAGATGCTACCTAACAGCCACGTTCACATTTACGTAGCTGGTTGCTTACAAACGGGCCTGAGCCCCTGGTTGGGTGGGTGGTGGATTCTTGGACGTGTGTGTCATACAAGCATAGACTGGATTAAAGAAGTTTTCCAGTTCCAAAAATTAAAGGAATATATCCTTATGATGTGTGTGTGTAATATCAGGGCAGAACTTAGACATACGTGAAGGGCCCCGGTTGGTTTGAAAACGAAAAATAGTCATTCTGTGTGCAAACCACAAGGCTGCCCCAGTCAGGCAGCGCCCTGACCTGGCCTGTGCTGCATTGCCTTCCCTTGCGCAGGTGGGCAGGTGTGGCCCGCTTTTTCTAGGGCCCAAGGGTGACTTGGAATCTTGGGGGAAGCCTCGGCAAAGATGCCGTTCTCCCGTCAGCTTCCATTGGCCGATGGATGTTTCTGTTTTGTCACCGAGAATCCTACTATAAACTACCCAGTGGAAACAGGGGCCCCAGACCTGAGCCTCAGTACAGAGAATCCCAACCACACACACTTTATTAAAAATACTGCCATGCCGCCGGGCCTCCCTCACAAGCCTCACCTGAAACGGGCTCACTGGTGCCCCAGACTTGCTGTCAACAGCGGGTGCTGTAGGGATCTAGGGATGCATCTCATGGCCCACGCTGTGCCTCCTTAAAGGATGTTTCCTGTCCATGGGAGACGCCTAACATGGTGTGGGTCCCTGTCTCCAAAGACTATATTTCTCACGCGTGGCCCACGTGCAGCTTTAATTTCAGCAGTAGAGTGCATGAGCCAATTCAGTGAAATGTCACAGGCCAGGCAAAAAGGTTAAAGATCAGACAGACAGCTGACCTTACTGCCCTCAATGGCCAGGCTGATGACCTGATTCTTCCCTTGGGCTCAGTCTCCCTCTAAAACACCTTGTGATATGCTTCAGAAGTTCACTTTTGTATCTCCTGAAACATGTGAACCTAGAGTAAGGCCTCCGGAGGTGAAAGGATTGTTTTTGTGATGCAGCAGTGTTGAGATCTGTATCCATGGTATTGCTCACAAATTAGGAAAAGTTGTTCTTTAGTTTTTGTTCTGTCATTTATTTTCCCCCCAAGCTTTGGCACATCCTGAGACAATGCAAACATCCGCCACTGGCATTTGGCCGTCTCCAGGTTCCTGGCACTCACCTGCATGGCGCTCCAGCCTGCAGCTCTCTCTGCGCGCCATCCGGCCTCGTCCATCCCATTCTCCTTCAATCACTCCCTCCCGCTGAGGTGGGCCTCCTGACTCCAGGTGAGCACAGCGTGGTGCGAGTGCATGGTGAGGGCTGGCGGCGGCCAACAGGCAGTGGGGTGGCTGCTCTGGTCTCTGACATTCTGAGCTCCAGAGTGAGCCCAACTAAGGAGGAGGTGACGGCCGGGGGGCCCTGTTGGTTCGCTGATCATGAGAACCTAGGATTCCCGAGGGACTCCTGGTATCTGCTCTGTCAACTCCCAGCTGCTCAGCCCCCTTCTCTGACCATGTGCGGCACCCTGGATGCCCTGAACTCTTTCCTGGGTCCATAAGACATCGAGCCTTGGAAGGAAGCGTAATGCAACAACCCTCTTGTCCCCGATAAGAGCCACAGATTCAAGGCAGGGCTGTGAGACCCACACAGGCACAAACACCAGACAAGCAAGTGCATGCCCATTCCACACCCAAAAGTCTGGTTCTGTACCAACATGACATCCGTCAAGGTAAATCCACACAAAGGCTGCTATTTCTGGATGATTGAGGCAGTGTCTGTAGACGTGTTACTTTACTTTTTTAAATGGTTACCTGCTCTCCCAGACCCCTCACCTGGGATTGTCGTCTAGGTAAGAGGAGATAATGAGTGAAAGTGACTGGGCCTCGGAAATGCAGCCCCACCCACGGTGAAGTCTGCACCAGAGCACAGACTTGTCCTACTTCGGGCCATATGTATAGGTAATGCCCATGTACTTTGTGTGTCGGTGGCTGCTGATTTGGCCTGATCAGTCCTTCTGCAGCCTTGGGGCAGTGTTTCAAGCTAGTTGGTGTCCTCTTTCCTCTGCTTGACCCCTGGAATTCAGAGTCTAATAGTAGACACCTCCCATCCCCCACCCAAGGCCTGGTCCTTTCCTTTGCTTGAGCTTTTATTCCTCAAGAAAAGAACTCCAAGGAAGGGTGATGTGGTTTGTTAGGGTTCCCCAGTTTTCGTCCACTTCCATCTTATTCCTCGGAGATCCCGCAATTGCAAACCCCCTGGCAGCCTCCTGGCACCTGCATTTGCCTTTAAAGCTTAGAAACAGCTGGGAATGCACTCCTTGTACAGTCCAGTCCGTTTTCAGACAAAGTCGCTGCTAGTCTTCACACGCTTGATGTCACTTTGTCTGATTGGAATATGCGTGTCATTGCTCTTGTTTCCGAGTTTGGCGTGAGAAAGGCAGGGTTCTCCAGGCATGGTCAGGGAGCTTCCCCACCGTTTCCCATTGGGCTCAGATTCCAGCCATTACCGAGACAAATCCAAGCCTTCTCACGCAACGTGGAAGCGTGGTGACACCCTGGGGTGTGTGGAGGTGGCTGCTAGTGTTCCTATTTACTGCCCTCCTTGCACACAGAAGGGAGAGGCCACTTAGGGGACCTTGTCTTCTCCGTAGTATTTCTAGTCCTTGCCAATCTTGAACTTGAGTGGACTTCTCATATTACATTCAGCTCCCAGAAATTCACTCCAGTCCTTCCTGGAGCATTGTGAAATTAGAAACCTGAACTCATCAGCAAACCCCACCCACTCTTTGAATCGGGACACCAGGAAACCCGTTACTACTAATGTGATCTTACCATCTTAATCCTTTCTTTCAAAAATACGTGACTCTTTCACAGCCATATTTTAGCGTCAGGAAAAGCCATGCTTAGAGGGATTGGTCTTCAAAATTTTGTGTGTGATGCCCAATGTGTAGGCCATATTGAAAGGTGAACGCACCAAAGGATCGACCCTGTCACCTTGGATGGTCTCTATTTTGACCCTGTTGCCCATGGAGAGGTATTTTACCCTTTTGCTTCTTTGCTCAGGTGGTCCAGGGTTGTCTGTAGCCCAGGAAGCGGACTGACCCTGTATCTTGAAAGATAAGACCAGGAACCGGGAGTGAGGCTGGGACTCTCACTCAGCCTTTTCACGGTCAGTCTTGGTCTTCTCATACTTATTTCAAGATGGCACCAGGACACACCTTCTTTTGTCCACCTGTTGACACCATCACCCTCTTTCATCAAGGTGATCTCTTTCATCAGGGCATATATGAGACTTGGTGCTCCACCAGACTGTCTTCTCCCCTACCCCTGCCCCTTCCACAAAGCCATTTCTCAAGTCGCAGTGGGAAAAGATACCAAGACACCTGATTTCTTGAACCATTCTTGCTTCAGCATGTGAATTCTTTAAGACACTACTCACATATGCCATTGGAGAGAAACAACCCGTTCTGCATCACCATAATGAACCGATCAGTCATTCATCCTCTTATTCAACAAATACTTGTTCCACTTCTACCACACTGGCCATACAGTTGGAGGCAAGATGGGCACAGTTATGGCCTTGTGGGCTTTATATTCTACAGTGGGAGGAGGTGGATGGTTAATGTGAAAGCAAACCAAAATAATTTCCAGAGAGAGAAGAGGCAGGAAGAGAGCAGAGCAGAGTGATGGGGCTGGGGGCAGAGAAGGAGAGAGGGGAAGAGGGAGAGAGTGGGGGGCATTGAAGGGGAAGAAAGAGAGGCAGGGGTTGTCTACGTCTCCTCCTCCTGCGACCCATCACCTACTGGAAAATTACCACTTGCTGCTTGAGGGTTGGTCTGGTGTTGGATGGAGGAAGAAGGCCTTAGTCTTAGCTCTTGGATAAAATGCAGTGCAGCACTGAAGATAAGACATCGCAGTTGTTACGACGCCTGGTTCTCCACCAAATTCCTCTGTCATTCCAGCAAGAGTGGAAGCAGAGGGGCAGGGGCAGGGGCAGGATGAGGGCTGCTGCCCTGGTGATGAGCTTGCCCCATCCCTGGGCACTGGCTCTGCCCAGCCCCTCCCATGTTGGTCCCATCTGTCAGGTTGCCAGGCCAAGCAGGTCTCAGGTCAGCCAGGTCTCAAGGAGGATAAGGGGGTTCAACGTCAGCGACTTGGCCCACGGGGCACGGGCACCTTGGGGATGCCATTCTTCTTGGTGCCAGAAGGCAGCTGCATCTCCAGAAGCTCCCCCAGCACTGAGCTCACTTAGTGGCATCCTTCTTAAACAGCATCTGCTTTTAAGTAAGCAGCTATTCCAAAACATGCCGTGATTCATGTAATTTTTGAGTGGTTACTTTGGTGCAGTTTGTCAATTTGCTCTACCATACTGTTTTTTGATTATTTGTTTGTTTTCTAGTGTAAATAGCACAGCCCACATAAATGAGCGAAACTCATCATCTGAGGATCTTTGATTATTCTTCCCCACTTATTGTACATTGATGTGCCGCCTGCTAGGAAGATAAACTCCCTCTTTGCTCACTCTGAGCCAGGATCTCTGTGTTAGTTACACTCAGCCTTATCTGAGCATTCCAGGGAGGTCTTAAATGAATGTTTGGGGTTTTGAAACATGCTACCAGCCCTTCCTTCCAAAGAGCATGAAGCATGGCTCTGTGTGGTTTTGTGTGTCTAGGTTTAGAGCTTGTATTTGGATGTAAGGAGTGACTAAAAACAGGTCTAGGCAGAGAACTGCTATCTTTTAAACCACCCCAGCCCTCAGTCGAACAGAAAGAATGAGCGTCTTCTGATGTCAAATCATTCTAGAAAGGTCTTAGCTAGTGAGCACAAAGTAGCCAATCCCGGGAGTTTATATGGGCCTCCATGTGACCAAGCCATCCCTAGCTAGGAAACTTAACTCTTTGCACAACCTCCCTTTATGCTGAAGGGCCCTTGGGAACATGGGAACATTTGCACTTTGTCAGAGGAGTGGCCCCACCCTACTCTCTGCCTGAAACACAAAGCAGCTCCCCTCAGAACAGCCAGCCCGGTGCAGAAGCACTTGAACTTCTCATCTTCCATCTTATTTCACTTTGGTTGCAGGGAGTTAAATACATAGGCCACAGCAGACTAAGGGAGCGGTGTGCACAATGGCCCCCAGAATATCCAGTGACCCAAGTGATGTTAGTCTTAGGGTCCCTAAGGCAGTAGGGCATGGGGAGGAAAGTTCTCTCCATCGATTCCCAAACACACCAGCCACAAGTCCACACTCCACACCTGTAAACGCACAGCCCATGCCCCATTGTAAAGGTGACTGAAGAGAATGGTCAACTCGGTGGTGATGGGCCTGTTTTGGAGCTAAAAGCATAAAATGAATCCTCCCTGTAGCTCCATTGCCTTTTCCTCGTGAAGGATTCCCTGCTAAATGTTCTAAGAGTTACTGTACATAGAATCAAGAGAGCAGTTTTGAATGAGCCGTAAATCTGAGTCATATATAAGAGGCATAATATAAATTGGGCCAAGCTTGCCCATGTGGGACACACAGGTTTATAGAGATTAAACACTAGTGAGTAGCGGGGGAAGGGAACAGTGACTGTATAAATGGCCATATAAATGACCTACTTGTCTTCTCATGTAGGCTGGAATCAGAACCTACGTATGCTGTAGATAACAGTCAATTAAATGGGTTAATGTTCTAAGCCAAGAGAGTTCTAAGCCAAGACATGTGCTTGGGACTGGATTAACTCTTGTCAATATCTTGGATTCCATAGTAAAACATCTGTTAAGTAACATGCGGCAGGAAAGGATGCAGGGAGCATTGGACTGTAGGAAATTCTCCTTTATACAAGTTAATTAGTTTTGTCTCTGGTGGCTGTCTCTTAAAACAGAATCCCCTGGAGACCCGGGTTTTCATTTTGTAATTCAACACCCAAATATTTGCAACACTAAATAACAACTCCCTAAAGACTTCAGTCTTGCATGGGCATAAGCAACTCACACTGGTTAGCTTTTGTCAGATTTCGTCGTTTCCGCAGCAAAATTTCTTAGTGTTGATGTTGATAGCTTCTGGGTTGGCAAACTGGCAGTTCACTCTAGTCTTACTGGGTTGGGCAAGTCCTTGCCCCTAGAAAATTGGGGATAGCTTTGGCCATGGGAGGAGCAAGAACACTACGCAGTCGTAAGCTCTGTTTTTTGTTTTGTTTTGTTTTGTTTTGTTTTCGGCACCATTATGTACGATGAAGACTTACAGCCACTGCTAATACAGCATAGGGGACACTTTGAGGAGCCCTAGTATCATTGTTTGAAATCATTGTACAGGGAACTGCAGGGGTGAACACCATTGTACCAATCCCCGGGCCAGTGTCTCATTTCCTAACAGAATCATCCCATTCTTGTTCACTCTTCAGTCATCCCAAGCCAAAAGGGAAAATTCGAAACCCACTGTGACACCCCAACCCTAATTTCCAACCTTTGGAGGACTCACCTGGGGCAGAAGGGAGAAAGGGCTTTGCTGAAGTCTCAGGCTGCCGAGAGCCATGTATGGGCATAGGAGCAAGCTGATGGCATGGCTCTTGACAAGGTTTTCTATAGGGCAGCAGCTGCTGCTCCCAGGGGAACCCTCTCCTGTTGCCTCCGCAGTCTATTCTGGGGTGGAAACACCATTCTCTATTATTTCTCTCACATACATGTGGATTTCTAATATCAAGTTATGTGACTGCCTACCACTTAAGGCCTACAAAACCACATGGGAGTTTCTTTATTGCGTATGCAGCCAGTCAACATGAATGGGACCCTAGAAACTGTGAGGAGCAGGATTCTCTAAGGTGCTCTTAGATACGGTGTCACTTCCACATACAAGCACAATTCTCCCAGTTAAGGGGCTGGAAGACAAGCGGGGCAACTGGTTTTGAAAAGCCCGCTGGCGTGCCAGAGGGGGTGTTTGCCCACACCCTCCTTGAATTTAACTGCCACAATCTATCCGCAGATGTGTTTTGTTCTATTTCTTGTTTTTCACTAGCGTTTGCGTTGCTTCCTCTGAAGCCAGAGGGTGAAAGGCCCTAGCAAAGTTAGTTATCAGTCAACTGATGATAACTGTGATCCTTAAAGATGAATTCCCAGCCTGAGGTGACACACAGAGGTTCAGCAGACGTCTCAGGATCTGTCATATGTCATGTTGCTTGGTGTGAAGATGGAAGAACAAAGTCCACATCAGTTTCTGCTCCTTCAAACAGTGTGTCGATATGAAACATTGAGATTTGGCAGAAACATGTGCCTAGTTTGCAGCACCAAATACTGGTCTTCTCAGAAGTGTTTCTGTTTTTTTGTTTTTGTTTTTGTTTTTGTTTTTGTTTTTGTTTTGTTTAATTTCCTCTTCTGGCATCCCAATTTGGATCATTTCCTCTCTTTCTTTCCTGGAGAAACAGGATGGCAGGTGCTGGAGCCCAGAGAGGGGGTCACCCTCCAGCTAAAATGATTTAAATGGAAAGGAGAATGACAGCAAAGCCTCACGTGAACTTTAATGACCTTATCAATGACCTTTACTAACTGACTCTTGGTACCCGGATTGTTGAGAGGTGAGTGGGACTAAAAGCCAGGATCAAGATCAGGTTGCTCCACACATTTGCAGATCAGGAACCCCGGGAATATGAGTTAGACCCAGAAAGTATTGAACTGGACATTGAATGAAGCTTGAGGCCATGCATTGATAACATTTTTAGAGTCTGTTACATTATTTTCTCAAAAGGAACACATGTTTACTACAAACCATTTAGAAAATACCAATAACCAAACAGAAGGGAAATGTCTGGAACCTTCCAGTTGTTTAATTCTGTAGAAACTGTTCACGAAAGGCTGAATGAGTGGGGACAAGTCACAGAGATCTCGCCATGGTTAGCACCAGGGACAAGTCTGGCTCTAATGTATGTTTTATGAAGTCTGATTAGCTTTGAAATGCATCTTTGCCAGCTGAACTTGTCATGCACTAAACTTCCCATTGATCATTAGAGTGTCTACGATTAAGTGGAAAAGGTGGTCAACCATTTGGATGTTTGACTTTCACAACATCAAGCATTGGCCATTGGGCGTATCTGGGCATTGGTATGGAATAAACAGGATACTCAGTGAAACATCCAAACTATTGACTGGATTTTTCCCATGGGGCATCTGTCTAAGAGTCACAGATCTGAGAAATAGAAGGACCAGGTCCGTGTGGATGCTCCTAGTGCGTTCAAATAACCCTTGAATTCACCAGGTCTCATTGCATTTATTTAAAGATGGAGCCCATTGTCCCCCCTCCTCCTCAGCTCACCCATGGAACTAGAAATTCACAAACCTGAAGCTGAACCACAGGACAAGAAATTAAACAGCAACGGCCACATGGCCTCTTTTTTCACAGGTTTTGCATTGAATGTTTTAGAACTTTATTCCCCCGCCCCCTCACCCATGTATACCAAAACTGGTTTTATTTTCATTTTCCTAAATTATTTTCTGATACAATAAACTGTTAACTGTTTATTTATACTTTTACAAGGAGCACTTGTTATTTTTCAAAAGGAAAACAAAAGCCTCTCTGTTTTCATGTTCTCCGTATATCTATACCACAGCTGTCTCTATAGACGTATTTATATATCATCTTCTTGAGAGAGTTAACCTCCTGTAGTTTAATGTTGTGTTTCTTTTCTTTAAATGCATATCATAATCATGTTAATAAACAAAAATGACACAATATATGTGGGTGGGGGGCGGGGGGCAGGTGGCTGGGTGTGATTTCCGTACAGGTGAACTTTTATTCCAGATTTTTTTAAGTTGTTTCTGTATTTCAAAGCTATGTATTTGGAAAACATTGTAAATGAAACACCTATATTAACTTTCCTGTGTATATTTAGTACTCTGATGTTGCTATTAAAAAAAAAAACATAATATGAAAAAAAAAAAAAAGAAGAGAAAAAAGAATTACCATGAGTTCAGGC